GTCACTTATGCCTGTTCTGGACATGGTCACCGAGAACTGTCCTGTAGGCATTCACTTAGGAATCATTCGAAGTGGAATTGCTCCTGGATACGTTCTCCTTGTACTCTGTTTCCTCCTCCTAGTGTCTCTGTGTGAAGAAGCCCTCCTCACTCAGCCCTCGGCGACCCTCTGGTACCCTGGACAGCTCCCCGGGGAGCAGTCTACCGCTAGGCGGCGGCTGCTAAGAGAGGAACCCTCCTGACGCGGAGTCTGCCGCTCCGGGGCTCGCTCTCCGGCAGGCCCGGGGAGAGGTGGGGTGACAATGGGTTGGGGTGCGCGCGTGCCTCATAGGTGCGAGACAGAGCGAGCCGCCGGGGTGTGAGTCAGCGCGCTGGGGGCTAAGAAGCTGGGTGAATAGTCACGGAATCTCACTCACGCTCGGCTCCTCCACCCATCCCGTCTACAGCGCGTGTCCCAGTCCAGGGCGTGCGTGCGCTCGGTGTCCGATTCCGGGCTGTGTGTGTCCATTTGGCGAGATGTCGAGAGCGGGGGGAGTGTCCTTGTCGGTGTATCTGGGCCCAGGTTAGGGGACTTCTCCTCCCCACCCCCGCGTGGGTGTGGGGGTGTGTCCGGGCTAGGGCGCGTGTGCTTCTGTGCCTGTGCGTGCGTGTGCGGGTCAGGGTGGTGGGACCGCGCATCAGGGCAGGGTGCCTGCGTCTGCGTCTGGGTCTGTCTGGTCTGCATGTCGGCGCGATCTCGACCTGGATTCGTGTCCCTGGATGTCGAGAGGCCAGCGTGGTGGGGGTGTCCAGCCTCCCGGAGGAGTACTATGCCTTGACACCTTCGTTTCACCGCCCCAAAGCTGGCCTGGGGCTCCGTAGGGAGTGGCCTGCATGGGGAGGGCCCGCGTGCTGTGTTTCTGGGAGGGGTAAGAGAGTGGGGGCGCAGGGGGCGGGCCAGGTCCCTGGGCGCGGCGCGGGCTCGGGGGACCCGCGCGGCTGACGTCAGGCCACTCCTTAAATAGAGCCGGCAGCGCGCTCCGCTCGGCATTTCCCGAAGAGCCAGATCGCGGCCGGCGCCAGCGCCACCGTCCGGTCCACCCGCCAGCCCGCACAGCCGCGCCGCCGCCGAGCGTTTCGTGAGCGGCGCTCCGAGGATCAGGAATGGGGCTTCGGGCGCTGGGCGCGCTCCGAACCCGGCGCACGTAAGAGCCTGGGAGCGCCCGAGCCGCCCGGCTGCCCGGAGCCCCATCGCCTAGGACCGGGAGATGCTGGAAATGCAACCGCCTGTTCCCCGAGGAGCCGCTGCCCCCGGGACCCCCTGGCACTGTGCGCACCCTGGTCAGCAGCCCCCGGAGAAGACGGCGCCCCCAACGCCCGACCCGCGTGGCCGTGGCAGCGCCACGCGAGCCCTCTAGGCGACCGCAGGGCCACAGCAGCTCAGCCGCCGGTGCCCCCTCGGAAACCATGACCCCCGGCGCGGGCCCATGGAGCCATGGCCTATAGGGTCCTGGGCCGCGCGGGGCCACCTCAGCCGCGGAGGGCGCGCAGGCTGCTCTTCGCCTTCACGCTCTCGCTCTCCTGCACTTACCTGTGTTACAGCTTCCTGTGCTGCTGCGACGACCTGGGTCGGAGCCGCCTCCTCGGCGCGCCTCGCTGCCTCCGCGGCCCCAGCGCGGGCGGCCAGAAACTTCTCCAGAAGTCCCGCCCCTGTGATCCCTCCGGGCCGACGCCCAGCGAGCCCAGCGCTCCCAGCGCGCCCGCCGCCGCCGTGCCCGCCCCTCGCCTCTCCGGTTCCAACCACTCCGGCTCACCCAAGCTGGGTACCAAGCGGTTGCCCCAAGCCCTCATTGTGGGCGTGAAGAAGGGGGGCACCCGGGCCGTGCTGGAGTTTATCCGAGTACACCCGGACGTGCGGGCCTTGGGCACGGAACCCCACTTCTTTGACAGGAACTACGGCCGCGGGCTGGATTGGTACAGGTAAGGACCAGGAGCTCCGCTCCGTGCGCCGGTCCAAGCTGTGACTCATGGGCATCCCGTCTAGGTGCATGTGGACACTGTCTGAGTCAGATCCCGGGATGGAGGAGGCAAACACATTGAACAGCAGAGCCCAGAGTGGGTCAGCCATGACCACATTCGAATGCAGGCCAGCATTTCCTCGATGGAAAATCTGAAGATCATTATGACACCTTTTGCCAATGCGAAGTGCCTTTTAAGTGCAAAACAGCAAAATTCTGAGCATCTGGCTTTCAGATAGTGTGCCCTCCAATAAATACCTATGCCCTGAACCCAGACTCTCCTCCCTCCCCTCTCTTCCTTCCACCACTAAACAGCATACCTCAGGCTTCCATCCTGGAGCCCATGTCATTCAGGGATGGCTGCTTTTTATTTTTAACCTTGGCATGTGTGATTCTAAGCAAGCTTAGCTGTGAACCTTAGAGAGGGAAGCCATGTCTTATTTTTTATTTATTTATTTTTTTTTAGCACATTTGGATTCTGCTAAAATTCTCAGCTGAGTCTTGGTAGGTTTTATTTAACATCAAGCATGCTGACAGCTCTGCTTCTCTCTTCTCTCCCCCTCTACCACCTTTCCCCACTTTATATTTCTAAAAGACTATCCTAGAGGTCTGGTCGTAATTGCCCTCTCCCCATTGCTTGACCAGGAAGGCTGGGAGGCTCCAGTGTCAGGAAAAGGCTGTGTGGTTTGTGCTTCTTTCAGTTACAAATCCACACCCCTAGAGTCAAGTGTTTAGCTTGTGGATTGCCATTTCTGTGCAGGGTAATACTACCCCACTTAGATGCTGTTTCCATAACCTCCAGAACATCTTTCTGTATGTAAAGAACATTTTTGTACATTTCTTTTTATTATGACCAAGTCATACACATTAACTGCAGAAATCATGGGGATTTCTGGAATCTTTTAAAACCCATGTTCTTACTTTCTTCCTGAATCCCATGAGCTAGGTACGGTGGGTGACAGGATGTTCCGCTCTCTGTCCACTGCCTTGTCAGTTCACAGCTTGCCATCATAAAGCCAGGGTCCACTGGGCAGACATAGCCAAAGAACCCTTGCACCCATTGGAGTGGACTGTGCTTTCCAAAGGGGGAGGTGCAGAGTTGCAGGCAGTGTGGATCTTAGTATGATCTGCCCACATCAAAGCCCCTGGTGATAACTTCCTGATCAGGAGGCTGAAATCCAGATAGTGGAAAAATCAAAAGCTTTACCCTTAACCCAAAGGAGGGGCTTCTTTCTGTGGGTAAATGGAGATAAAGCTGAAGGCCGAGTGATATAGCCAGAAAGACACCATCATTTGGAGAGACCAGGAGACAGAGTCTGCACCTTCTTGTCCTTAGCCTGATCCTTCTTGGGAACCACTCCCGTTCAGGCCACTACCAGAGAGCCCAGCCTTCTGCAGTGGGTTCTCTCCAATTTGCTGTCTTTCTGCCATGCCATCTCTGATGCTTACCTCAACTATGTGTCTGGCCTGGGTTCTCCCCCACCCACATTTCCTCCCCGAGGTAAGAGCTGCAGGGTGGTATCTCCTAGCTGCTTGGACAGGTGGGCAAAGCAACACCAGGCTGATGAGGGAACCAGGACAGGGAACCACAGTCAGAAGACCAGAGGTGGTCACCTAGGTGCTGTATGATTTGAAGAAAGGTGATTCTCCCAAGTCTCAGCTTCCTCATCATGGAATGGGACCTGTAGTAACTATCCTAGAAACGTGTTGTGAAGAATAAATGCAAAACTGTACATGAAATTGCCCTGGAAAATTCTATGATATATAAAGACAAGGCAGTAATGTTACTACTGTTATTGCTACTAATTACTACAACACT